ATGCACTTGAGCTGGGAGCCCAAGCGGGCCAGGCTTCTTGATTCCTATTTTATCCCCTTTAACCTAGGATAGCTAGGTCTATAGTGCAGACTCAGACCTAACTTACACTTTCATTTGCAGCTGAAGTTTCGGAACAAAGACAAAGATAGCCAGATCATATTAATTACACGGATAGGCAAGAAAGCATGAGCCCTGAGGAGGAAGGAAGGGACTGTCCAGGTGTACTTACCTCAAAGATGAGAAATATCAAAGACAGGAAACCCTAGGTTCTTGCCCTTCAGTCGCTATCTCCTTGCCATTAGTAAAATGCGGCCGATGAATGTCCTCACTTCTGTCCATCTGGGCAGGAGGTGGGAAGGGTGACGTGCAAATGGATGGGAGGAACCCTTTTTTCGGCAGCACCCACCACACCCAGCCTAGTGCCACGCACCGCAAGCGCTCCATAAACGCACACAGCGTCGCCTCTACCAGGATCCCGGGCGGCCTTCGCGGGATTTCTCCTGGCGTCGGCTTTCAGACTCCCGAGGGTGGGATAAATCGAGAGGGTGGCATCCTTTGGCTTTTCTTCTCCCAGGCAGCTCTGAACCATGTTTATGCAACGTTTAATGGGCTCTAATAAAACGGCTAATAATTTTGATCCGCGGAAGCACCGACTCGCTCGCTAAGCCGAATCTGCGAGGGTGAAGCTGCAACTCCAACGCCGGAAAGCGCGGCTACCGAAAAGCGCATGCGCCACGGGGTGGCACGAAGCTAGAGTAAGCTGAGGAGGTGGGCGGAAACCATGGCAACCATGGGTGATGACGACATGGGGAGCGTCTCTAGCGCTGGATTATGACGCTGGATTATGACGCAGGCAGTGGGCGCGGACTCTGCGGTTCGCTTGACTGACGGCGCAGCCTCCGGGCCTAGCCACAGCAGCAACGGCAGAGGCCAGCGGGCGAGGTCAAGATGGTGGCTCCGCGGGCGGGGGAGGCAGTGGAGGGAGGAGGAGTCAGACCTTAGCCAGCCGGAAACACCGAAACCCAGAGACCTCCTGGGGAGCCGCCGCCGCCGCCCTCTCGGCCATCGCTGCCTCCGCCGCCTGCTCCACCTCGAGGGACGCGAGCGGGCGGCGGGGCTGGCCGTGAGAGAGACAGGAGAGGAAGGAGGGCAGGGGCGGAGTTGCCCGCCTTAGCCCCCGCCCCCGGCCGCGGCCCCGGGCCCTGCCCCGCGCGGCCCTGCCCGGCCCACCGAGCCCTGGTGTGGCAGCGGCTCATGGCGGCCGTGGGGCCCCCGCAGCAGCAGGTGCGGATGGCCCATCAGCAGGTCTGGGCGGCGCTCGAAGTGGCGCTCCGGGTGCCCTGCCTTTACATCATCGACGCCATCTTCAACTCCTACCCGGATTCCAGCCAAAGCCGGTTCTGCATCGTGCTCCAGATCTTCCTCCGGCTCTTTGGTAAGGGAACAGGGTACCGTACGTCCCGGGACTTTATTGTGTCCTTTTGTTTTCCTTTTCACAGATGACTTGACATTTTGGCACAGAATACATTTTAAATCCCTGGACAGAGTCATCACTTAAATGAACTAGCCCTTGCTTATATGTGCAGTGGATTGTGAAATGCGTCTACTGTAATAATATGCAATGTCTTGATTACCTGCTGAAATAAGGTGGATAGATGGATTTTTATTTTATTTAATATCATTCAAATGACTTTTTCTTTCTTTCTTTTAGGTGTATTTGCATCCAGTATTGTTCTGATCTTGTCACAACGATCACTTTTCAAGTTTTACACGTACAGCTCAGCCTTTCTGTTAGCTGCAACTTCAGTGTTGGTGAATTATTATGCTTCTTTGCACATTGACTTCTATGGTGCCTACAACACGTCAGCTTTTGGAATTGAGCTGCTTCCTCGAAAAGGTCCCTCGCTGTGGATGGCACTTATCGTTCTACAGCTAACATTTGGAATTGGATACGTTACACTACTCCAGATTCATTCCATCTATTCACAATTAATTATTTTGGATCTCTTGGTTCCTGTAATAGGCTTAATCACAGAGCTACCATTACACATCAGAGAGACTTTACTGTTTACTTCTTCCTTGATTCTCACATTAAATACAGTGTTTGTCCTGGCAGTGAAACTGAAGTGGTTTTATTATTCCACACGATATGTTTATCTTTTGGTGAGGCACATGTATCGAATTTACGGATTACAGTTATTGATGGAGGACACATGGAAGAGGATTCGTTTCCCAGACATACTACGAGTCTTTTGGCTAACAAGAGTTACAGCTCAGGCTACAGTGTTAATGTACATCTTAAGGATGGCAAATGAAACTGATTCCTTCTTTATTTCTTGGGATGATTTTTGGGACCTCATTTGCAATCTTATAATTAGTGGGTGCGATTCTACACTAACTGTACTGGGCATGAGTGCTGTAATTTCCTCAGTAGCCCATTATTTGGGGCTTGGAATATTGGCCTTTATTGGATCAACTGAGGAAGATGACAGGCGTCTTGGCTTTGTTGCACCTGTTTTATTTTTTATTTTGGCTCTTCAGACTGGGTTAAGTGGGCTAAGACCAGAAGAGAGACTTATTCGCTTAAGTAGAAACATGTGCCTTTTATTAACTGCAGTCCTGCATTTTATCCATGGAATGACAGACCCTGTATTAATGTCTCTCAGTGCCTCTCATGTGTCATCTTTTCGTAGACATTTTCCTGTGCTGTTTGTCTCTGCTTGCCTGTTTATTCTTCCTGTCTTACTCAGTTATGTTCTTTGGCATCACTATGCACTAAATACATGGTTGTTTGCAGTTACAGCATTTTGTGTGGAACTGTGCTTAAAAGTAATTGTTTCTCTCACTGTTTATACGTTATTCATGATTGATGGCTACTATAATGTCCTCTGGGAAAAGCTTGACGATTATGTCTACTACGTTCGTTCAACAGGCAGTATTATTGAATTTATATTTGGAGTTGTAATGTTTGGAAATGGGGCTTACACTATGATGTTTGAGTCGGGAAGTAAAATTCGGGCTTTTATGATGTGCCTACATGCATATTTTAACATCTACTTACAAGCCAAAAATGGCTGGAAGACATTTATGAATCGTAGGACTGCTGTGAAGAAAATTAATTCACTTCCTGAAATAAAAGGGAGCCGCTTACAAGAAATAAATGATGTATGTGCAATCTGCTATCATGAGTTTACAACATCTGCTCGTATTACACCGTGTAATCATTATTTCCATGCACTTTGCCTTCGGAAATGGCTGTACATTCAAGATACTTGTCCAATGTGCCATCAGAAAGTATACATCGAAGATGATATCAAGGATAATTCAAATGTATCTAACAACAATGGATTTATTCCACCCAATGAAACTCCAGAGGAAGCTGTAAGAGAAGCTGCTGCTGAATCTGACAGGGAATTGAACGAAGATGACAGTACAGATTGTGATGATGATGTTCAAAGAGAAAGAAATGGAGTGATTCAGCACACAGGCGCAGCAGCTGAAGAATTTAATGATGATACTGACTGATGAAAATAGCATTTATTAATGATTGAGGTATTTGTTTAAAATTCAGTTCATCCAAAATGGAGTAATATCCTTCACCTTCAGTGTGTAACCAAGCACAAAAACAGTATCAATGTTGAATCTGTGAATGGTTTTCCGTTTACTGTGATGTGCTACTGTAAATATACCTCTTTAATTACTTCTGGTCTCTTTGGTGACCTGTTTAAATTTGTGTACATTATTGTACATAGAATAAAATGTTTTCACATTTTTATGACAAAATTTGAACAAATAGCTTTTTAATAGATGTAATGATCATATGGTGCGTCACCTGTGCCAAATATTCTTCAATGAAATTATATAATGTAACTTTGGACCTCAGTTTTTCTTTAGAAATGGGTGGGAGAATGAAAATGCAAATCAGGAAACCACATTAAAGTCAAGGAAATAAAATAATTTGACCAGAGGATAAAGGACATGAGAGAGTATTTTAAAACTAAAGAAAAAATTAGCTGCCAGAAGCAACTGAGGACCTTTTTTGAAACTTGAGTAGCAGTGTAATTGAGCTGAGTTTGAAAGTCCTGATTCAGAGAGAGACTGAGGGTTGACAAATAAACTGTATCAACTAAACTTTGATATAAACCAGAATGTGCTAAATGTTTTTTATGTAAAATTGTATATTTGTTAGCCATTCTGTGTCTGCAGTATTGTCATAAAATTGTCCTTTCATTCTTTTGAAGATATTACAAAACAAAAATAGTTTTTTTTAAATTGTTTTAAACTAAGATACTCAATGATATAAAAACATCCTGATCTGATTTTACGAGAAAAAGAAGGGGAATGGTGGGGAATGGTGTGTACCGATATATAGTATTTCTTTAGACAACTTGCAGATAATTTCTTTATTGAAACTATCAGGAAGTTTTACTATGAAATTTTACATACATGATGGAAAGTGGAAGACATATACCAATTATATTCCAGGAAAAAATACTTTAATAGTATTGTTATATAGTGTATTGGCTAATTC